ACGCGGTGGCTTTAAAGGAAACCCCAGGAAGGCAAAGGCAGCTTGGGGCCCTGGAAGGGGCCACACCCAGGTCCCCAGCATTGATCCTACCTGTGCCCCACCCCAGTAGTCTCCGGACAGGCTCCTAACGTGTTTCAGTCTCTGCGCCCTCCTCTGTAGAACCTGGCAGATAGCGACTGAGGCTGTCTGCCACGTAGGGAGGGGGCCTGTGCTGGAGTTGCTCTGAATGTCCTGTCCGTTTGGCTGCGAGGTGGCTGTCCCTGCATTCTTTCACCAGGTTTCAAGACTCCTTGCATTCGCAGTACCCCCATTCCCATCCACAGAGGGCAGGCCGTAGACACTGGGTTGGCAGGGCACTGCTGCCACTTTGTTTATGCCCAGGCCCTTCCCTGGGCAGGGGGAGGGGCCATTCACTGTCGCTCCATGTTTCCCAGCACAGCCCTTCTCCCTCTCCTCTCTCCACCCGATCCACTAAAGAGGGAGCCCGAAGTGCCCAGACTGGCACTTAAAGAGTGAAGAAAGGCAGCAGAGGGGTGAGCGCCGGGCCCCGCACTCCTGGGGGAGCAGCAGCAGCAAGGGCTCTGCCTTACCTGACGCTGTAGGAGGCATGGAGGATGCCCAGGCTGTGAGGCTCCGGGGCGGTGGCAGGAGCCCCCTCCAGGGAGCTCTGGGAGCCTCTGTTTACTTGGAGACCCATGGACCCTCCGGGGGTCAAAGATGAGAGGTCACCCATGGCCAACAGGCAGCAAAGCTGGGCAAATTTTCTGGTGGCCGGACCCTCCCCAGAGTGGCTTCAGTTGGGGAGCCCGTGGCAGACTGCCCTGCCTGCTCCACCTGACCCCGGAGTCCCTTGGGACAGCAGGACTGGGACTTGGCCACGGAGACCATTATCTGATGTACCTTTAGCCAGCGCGTCCTTATCTTGACAGTGGGCAGAACACACACGTTTGTAGGTGGGCTTGCCAGCAAGGAATGCTGGGAGAGACGGGCCCAGGGCAGGAGGCCGAGGTGTCCCTGCTCCAGGAAACAGAGTGAAGACACTGGCCCTGGCAGGCAGCAGCTGGGTCTAAGAGAGCTGCAGCCCAGGGTCACAGACCTGTGGGCCCCATGGCCGGGAAGGCGGCAGAGGAGAGAGGGCTGCCGAAAGGGGCCACTCCCCAGGATACCTCGGTGAGTGAGCAATGGGAAGTCGGCCCAGGCCTAAGGAGCCCCTCATCTCTCCTGTCTCCCACAGGGCCTCCAGGATAGATTGTTCTCCTCTGAAAGTGACAACAGCCTGTACTTCACCTACAGTGGCCAGCCCAACACCCTGGAGGTCAGAGACCTCAACTACCAGGTAGAGGCACGCCTGGGTTCAAGGGGAGAGGATCTCTAAGGAACCTTCTGATATCTCCCCACAGGTGGACCTGGCCTCTCAGGTCCCTTGGTTTGAGCAGCTGGCTCAGTTCAAGATGCCCTGGACATCTCCCAGCTGCCAGAATTCTTGTGAGCTGGGCATCCAGAACCTAAGCTTCAAAGTGAGAAGTGGGCAGATGCTGGCCATCATAGGGAGCTCAGGTACCGGAAAGGCAAATCGCTGGGCAATGGTTCGCTCTCAGGGATATCCCTGGTGGCTTTGCAGGTTGTGGGAGAGCCTCCTTGCTAGATGTGATCACTGGCCGAGGTCACGGCGGCAAGATCAAGTCAGGCCAGATCTGGATCAATGGGCAGCCCAGCTCGCCTCAGCTGGTGAGGAAGTGTGTGGCCCACGTGCGCCAGCACAACCAGCTGCTCCCCAACTTGACTGTGCGAGAGACCTTGGCCTTCATTGCCCAGATGCGGCTGCCCAGAACCTTCTCCCAGGCCCAGCGTGACAAAAGGGTAACTAACTGGCCCCAGTGGTGACCCCCAGGGAGGTGGCCTCAAAGCTCCTTCTGGCCCACAGGTGGAGGACGTGATCGCGGAGCTGCGGCTTAGGCAGTGCGCTGACACCCGCGTGGGCAACATGTACGTGCGGGGGTTGTCGGGGGGTGAGCGCAGGAGAGTCAGCATTGGGGTGCAGCTCCTGTGGAACCCAGGTGAGGGCCTGGGGGGCAGATGGGGGCAGAGGCGACTCACCAGGCTCCTCTCTGTGTTGGAAAGGAATCCTTATTCTCGACGAACCCACCTCTGGGCTCGACAGCTTCACAGCCCACAACCTGGTGAAGACCTTGTCCAGGCTGGCCAAAGGCAACCGGCTGGTGCTCATCTCCCTCCACCAGCCTCGCTCTGACATCTTCAGGCTGTTTGATCTGGTCCTCCTGATGACGTCTGGCACCCCCATCTACTTAGGGGCGGCCCAGCACATGGTCCAGTATTTCACAGCCATCGGCTACCCCTGTCCTCGCTACAGCAATCCTGCTGACTTCTATGGTGAGTCCCCAAGGCCAGCAGCCAGGGCCCTGGCCACCTGTGACTCCACATCCCCTGCTTGCAGTGGACCTGACCAGCATTGACAGGCGCAGCAGAGAGCAGGAATTGGCCACCAGGGAGAAGGCTCAGTCACTCGCAGCCCTGTTTCTAGAAAAAGTGCGTGACTTAGATGACTTTCTATGGAAAGCAGAGACGAAGGATCTTGACGAGGACACCTGTGTGGAAAGGTAAGGTGGCAGGCGACTCTGAGAGGAGAGCTCCCATGACCTGGCCACATCTTCTGCCTCCCAGCAGCGTGACCCCACTAGACACCAACTGCCTCCCGAGTCCTACGAAGATGCCTGGGGCGGTGCAGCAGTTTACGACGCTGATCCGGTAATTATCTGTCATTTTATTACTGAACCCGCTGCCTCAGCATCTCTTCCTTTTGGTTTTTAAGTCGTCAGATTTCCAACGACTTCCGAGACCTGCCCACCCTCCTCATCCATGGGGCGGAGGCCTGTCTGATGTCAATGACCATCGGCTTCCTCTATTTTGGCCATGGGAGCATCCAGCTCTCCTTCATGGATACAGCCGCCCTCTTGTTCATGATCGGTGCTCTCATCCCTTTCAACGTCATTCTGGATGTCATCTCCAAATGTGAGTGTGGCCCACTGGCATGGGCAGGCAGGTTCATTCTCTTTTCCTTTCCCTTACTTTTTAGGTTACTCAGAGAGGGCAATGCTTTACTATGAACTGGAAGACGGGCTGTACACCACTGGTCCATATTTCTTTGCCAAGGTGACTGGGCAGGGTTGAGAGCAAGTGCCCCCCTTCATATCCTTGCAAGGGCTGTTCTTTGCAGATCCTCGGGGAGCTTCCGGAGCACTGTGCCTACATCATCATCTACGGGATGCCCACCTACTGGCTGGCCAACCTGAGGCCAGGCCTCCAGCCCTTCCTGCTGCACTTCCTGCTGGTGTGGCTGGTGGTCTTCTGTTGCAGGATTATGGCCCTGGCCGCCGCGGCCCTGCTCCCCACCTTCCACATGGCCTCCTTCTTCAGCAATGCCCTCTACAACTCCTTCTACCTCGCCGGGGGCTTCATGATAAACTTGAGCAGCCTGTGGACAGGTAAGGCCTGCCCCCGGGGCCTGGGCCAGCTTCACCTGTGAGTAACGCGGCTGTCTGTCTCCAGTGCCCGCGTGGATTTCCAAAGTGTCCTTCCTGCGGTGGTGTTTTGAAGGGCTGATGAAGATTCAGTTCAGCAGAAGAACTTATAAAATGCCTCTCGGGAACCTCACCATCGCGGTCTCAGGAGATAAAGTAAGCGGGGAAGGCCTCGGGTTCTAAATTATCTCATGAGCCCACTGCATGTCTGTGTCTCCAGATCCTCAGTGTCATGGAGCTGGACTCGTACCCTCTCTACGCCATCTACCTCATCGTCATTGGCCTCAGCGGTGGCTTCATGGTCCTGTACTACGTGTCCTTAAGGTTCATCAAACAGAAACCAAGTCAAGACTGGTGATTCACGCCAGACGTCTGCCCGCTGGTGGGGGACCTGAGCAGACCCTTCAACTGCACTCCCTCCTCAGGAGCCCCTTCCTGGGGACAGTGAGGACAATGACCCTACAGATGCTCAGCTACATCCGGCCCAGGGTGCTGCAGTGGCACAGACCAGCCACAGGATGGCAGTAGAATAAAGACAGTCGAAAGGGATTTCTGCTCACTGGCAGGAGACTGCGATGACTGGGAGAAAACCTGCACTCGGTGGCACCTACAACGTTGCTAATTTATTTCCTTTTGATATGCATTTATATAGGCAACTCGATATAGGATGGGAGCAAACTAGGAATGAATTGGGTAGCTAGACTGTGCAGGAATTGTTGGAACCTGGAGGGAACAATAACAGTAGCTAGCAGATTTGGCTTCATCTTCCAGGGGCCCCACACTCCGTGGTGAGCCACCATCAATACAGAAAGTGACCTAAGATGTACCAGCAAGATGCCATCCCTTCTTTTTGTGTGGGGTCATGGGCTCCAAAAGCCAACGTGAACAATTAAAAATGTATTGAGCATCTACTCTGTAGCAGGTCCTGTGAAAACACTTTAGGTGGACAATCCCTTGAGGTAAGTGGTATCCCATTTTATAGGTGTGAAAACTGAAGCAAAAATTCATTTTCCTAAGGGCACATGGATACTTTGTGGTGGAGTCATATGGGGATCAGAAAAGCCTTTGAGGCCTTTGGAGTTAGAGGGCAGAAGGCAAGGCCTGAGCCGCTGTAAGCCTTAGGAGTTTAGGAAGGCTCCAGAAGACAAATGGGGTCTGTAGAGGCTGTTAACTCAGCCAGGCTTCTTAGAGTTGCATTTCACTAACTGATATGGTTTGGCTCTGCGTCCTCACCCAAATCTCACCTTGAATTGTAATAATCCCCAAGTGTCAAGGGCGGGACCAGATGGAGATAATTGAATCATAGGGGTGGTTTCTCTGATGCTGTTCTCCTGAGAGTGAGTGAGTTCTGATGAGATCCGACGGTTTTATAAGGGGCTTCCCTCTTCGCTCGGCTCTCATTCTCTCTCCCGCTACCCTGTGAAGAGGAGCCTTCCACCACGACTGCAAGTTTCCTGAGGCTGCCCCAGCCGTGCTGAACTGTGAGTCAGTTAAACCTCTTTTCTTTATAAATTACCCAGTCTTGGGTATTTCTTCATAGCAGTGTGAGAGCAGATGAATACACTGGCCCTGCCTGGGTTTCAGAACCAGCCTTGAACCTTTCACAGTGGCCAGAGGATGGGGAGGCAGAGGCCCAGGTTGCACACTTCTTGCCTGAGTGTTGGGGACTATCTGACCCAAAACAGGTGCACAGAGGGCAGGAGAGGATGTTCCCAAAGGAAAATTAGAGTTTAGAATCAAAAGAAGGGGAAGGTGCGTGTTTGGGAGGTAAATAGCAAATACTCTTCATAGGTTCACTAGAGTCTTGCTACTCCAAGTACGATCCCTGGGCCAGCAGAATGGGCACAGCTGGAGCTGATTGGATAGGTCCCATGAGCCTCAGGCCCCACCCAGGCTCAATGAGTCAGAGTCTGCGTCTTAAGAAGACCCCCTGGTGATCTGTGCACATTCAAGCATGCTGCCGTTTTCCAAAGCACTTGCAACACTCAGGATGCTTGCACGGTCATGTTGCCACCATCCAACCTGCAGACCCCATTCTTGAGATTGACTGGGAGTTCCTATCATGTCCTCCATAGCAAGGGGATCTAGACCAGAATCAAGCCTTGGATCTAGTTCTCAAGTCTCTTTTGTCTCTTTCAGTTTAGGAACAGTTTGTCAACTTTCCTTCACTTTTGTGACCTTGATACTTGAGTTTGAAGGCTGTCTCTCAATTTGTGTTCTGCCCAGTGCATCCTATCAGAAGGCATGTGATTTCAACTTCTCCCATACCAACAACGTTCACTTTGATCACTTGATTAAAGGGGTGTCTGCTAGGCTTCTCCACAGCCAAGTTACTATTTTCCCTCCCTTTATAATTAATAAGCATTTTGTAAGTGGGTACTTTGAAACTATGTAAATTGTAAACTTTCCATTTATGCATTTTAAAATTTTGATTGATGTAAACTTGTGAATTCCCATTGTATCCTTACAACCCTTTATTATTGTGATTAATTCTGATGCTCAGCTTGTCCCTGATTTGGCCAGTGGGAACCCCGTCGAGCTGGCTTCTGCATCCTTTTGATATGTCCTCATCATCCTTTGAGGGCTGAAACAACCAAGAGTTTCAGGCTCATTTTTTGTTTTGTTTTTTTTTTTTTGAGACAGAATCTCATTCTGTGGCCCAGGCTGGAGTGCAATGGCGCGATCTCGGCTCACTGCAACCTCTGCCTCCCAGGTTCAAGCGATTGCCTTGCCTCAGCCTCCCAAGTAGTTGGGATTAACAGTGCCCACCACCACACCTGGCTAATTTTTGTATTTTTAGTAAAGACAGTGTTTCACCATATTGGCCAGACTGGTTGTGAACTCTAGGCCTCAAGTGATCTGCCTGCTTCGGCCTCCCAAAGTGTTGGGATTACAGGTGTGACCCACCGCACCTGGTGTCACAGGTTCATCTTGTATTTTCCCATCTCAGCCCTGGAATCCGATGTTTCTCCAGAGAATCTGGGTTCCTCTTAGTGGAAAATGGTATTTAGAAGCCAAGGTTTTGGTGATAAGTATGCTCTTTGCTTGTGGAACATCTCTGCTCCCAGGCTCTCTCAGTGAACAGAGTTAGGGAGTGTGTGTGTGTGTGCGCGCGCGCGCGCGCATGTGCATACATATACACCTAAGTACACATGAGTTTACTCTGATAACATCCATTTCCAATCCAGCATCACAGAGTTGATCCTAGGTTCTTCCCTCTTCTCTAATTGTGAGAAACCTGGCTTCCATTACCCTTAGGTTATTTACTCATTTGATTAACCGCCTGCAGGTAAGTAATCTCCCATCTACACTGCCACGCCTTCTCCTGTATGGACGTCCTGCCTACCCTGCTCAGGCTCTAACTCCCAAGTCCAGCTTTCCCTGAGTCTGCAGCTGTCTTCCTCACACTCCCGTGGCCCACCACAACTTCCCCCCACCTCCTTGTCACTGTGGTCCCCTAATGGCGTTAGGCCTGAATGAAGAAGGGGGAAGGATGAAGAGGACATTGGTAGCTTGCCTTAACTCCCCAGGTAATTCTAATGTGCAGTGATTGACAGCCACTAAGATACATCACCTGACTTTGTGAGTTCACCATTCGGTCTGCAATGGGTTTTGGTAACTCAGTGGCTCTGTATGCCGTGCTGAAGGGGAAAAGGGCAAAGTGCAAAGGCAGGAGGGATGGAGAAAATATAGCAGCTGCCATTTATTTGTGTTTTTCCTACAGCGGTGGTTCTCCACCCTGGTTGCCCATGCTGGAGCTTTAACAAAAGCCAATGTGGACCCATTGCCCAGAGACTCTGATCCCATGGGTCTGTTTTGTTTAAAATGCTCTTCAAGGCATTGTGAGGCCAGGAAAACAAAGAACCAAGGCTCTCCCGGGTGCGGTGGCTCACGCCTGTAATCCCAGCACTTTGGGAGGCCGCGGAGGGCAGATCACGAGGTCAGGAGATCGAGACCATTCTGGCCAACATGGCAAAACCCTGCCTCTACTAAAAATACAAAAATTAGCTGGGCATGGTAGTGCGTGCCTGTAGTTCCAGCTACTTGGGAGGTTGAGGCAGGAGAATCGCTTGAATCCGGGAGGCAGAGGTTGCAGTGAGCCGAGATTGAGCCACCGCACTCCAGCCTGGTGACAGAGCGATACTCTGTCTCAAAAAAAAAAAAAAAAAACCCAAGGCTCTCGAGGCATGCATGCTGTTCAGCGAGCCCTGCCCTGCATTGCGAAAGGGTAGAGATTTGTTTATTTGTCAGTATTGAAAGCATGGCTTGCAAAGTTTTCCTGTTAAGAGTCAGATAGTAAATATTTGGGACTTCGTGGGCCTTATAGGCTCTGCTGCAATTACTTAACTCTGCTGTTACAGTGTGAGAGCAGCTGTAGACTATAGTAACGTACAGCCGGTGTGGCTGTCTTCTAAGAAAGTATTATTTACAAAAACAGGCAGGTTGCTAGATTTGACCTGAGGGTGTAGTTTGCAGAGCCTTGGTAAAGGTTTTCAAATTTGCATTTTAAGCCCTCCAATTTCAAGTTATGCTATTGGTGGGGAATTTTAATTAAACAGAAAATAATCACCAATATTGGCTCAAATATTTCCTGATTTAAAAAAAAATCTGCTCTTGTTCCTATAAATAGTATATAAGATGTAATCTTGCCCTGGGTTAAACCAGTCTACAGAGGTAGATCTCGCATTTGCTTTTGTTTTCTTCTACTTCAACTCTTGTCATGATCCCAAATTAAACAACTAGCAACAGAAATGTTCAAATCTGTCAAATCCAAGTGTTAACAGACCTGGGACCAGGGGTTCCTCATAGTGGCTTAGCACAGCATACAGACCACTTTCCTTTGGCCCAACCGGCCTTGGGGTCTGGAGCACCAAACAGGCCCTGAGGAAGCGTGCAAGGAACTGGAATGCGGGGAAAGTGATGAAATATTTTGTTGGTTGGCCTTTGCTTGTTTGCAAAATATATCCAATGCTCACACCTGAGAGACAACAGACATCCTTATTTGTGAATAGTCTGCACTAGATAATTCAGATTTCAAGTCATCTGTCATTCGTACTTGATAATGATTTGTTCTTCATTTAAAGTGGCCTGGGTACAGAGCAACATCCCCTGTCTTTATCACATGAGCTCTGCCTGAGGCAGCTTCAGCAGGTAGGCAGGCAGGCAGATGGAGCACAGCCCATTCTCTGCTGGTGCACTAGGAACAGCAGCACGTGTGGTGTTAGCAGCTAATAATTAAAACAACGTTTAAGCAGTGGGTTGAGATTTTTAAACACAAACCAACTCAAAAACACTTCTCTGCTTTCTATGTAATAGTGCTCACATCATTTGTATGATTGTCTCGTCTCTTTAAAATTGGAAATATTCTTGTTTCCCCAAACTGCTAATAAGCTCTACTGACCCATGCTAAAAATAAAGCTCTTTCGGCTGGGCGCAGTGGCTCATGACTGTAATCTCAGCACTTT